TTAGGAGTATAGGCACCAGCCACCATGCACAGCTAATTAAAAAAAAAAAAAAATTGGCCGGGCGCGGTGGTTCACGCCTGTAATCCCAGGCGTGAATGACTTTGGGAGGCCTTGGTGGGGGGATCACCTGAGGTCAGGAGTTTGAGACCAGCTTGGTCAACATGGCAAAACCCGGTCTCTACTAAAAATACAAAAATTAGCCATGCATGGTGGTGCGCGCCTGTAATCCCAGCTACTCGGGAGGCTGAGGCAAGAGAATTGTTTGAACCCTGGAGGTGGAGGTTGCAGTGAGCCAAGATCGCGCCATTGCACTCCAGCCTGGGCAATAAGAGTGAAACTCCGTCTCAAAAACAAAACAGAACAAAATGTTGGCACAGACAACAGGATCTTTACGTTGCTCAGATTTGTCTTGAACTCCTGGGCTCAAGTGATCCTTACACCTCAGTCTTCCGCAGTACTGGGATTACAGGCGTGAGCCACTGCACCTAGCCTGGAGTCTCTTCTTAACTTCCTTCTCCCTTCCCCTTCCCCTTCCTTTCTTCCTTCTTCTTTCCTTCTTTCTTTTTATTTATTTTTTTCTTTTTCTTTTTTTTTTTTTGATATTGAGTCTCGCTCTGTCGCCAGGCTGGAGTGCAGTGGCGCGATCTCGGCTCACTGCAACCTCCGCCTCCTGGGTTCAAGGGATTCTCCTGCCTCAGCCTCCAGAGTAGCTGGGACTGCAGGCGTGTGCCAACACGCCCAGATAATTTTTGTATTTTTAGTAGAGATGGGGTTTTACCATGTTGGCCAGAATGGTCTCGATTTCCTGACCTCAAGTGATCCGCGACTCAGCCTCCCAAAGTGCTGGGATTACAGGCGTGAACTGGCCATCTTCTTTGATTGCTATCTCCATGCGTTCCGGTCAAGGCACGGGATGGTGGTCTCCAGTTCAGTTGAAATTTCCAAAATCACGGCCTGGAAAAAATCAAGGCGCTGATTTTCAGAGATTCCCCAGAGCTGCCGCGAGGGGGCGCCCGGCCCTGCCAAACCCGGAGGGCGGCGCGCGCGAACCGTGTCCGAACCGCACGGCGGCGTCCTGGGGGGTCCACTGTGAGGACGGGGGGTCCACTGTGAGGACGGAGCTTCCTCTCCTCAGGACCCACCCAGGAGGGGCCGGGGCTTGGGACACCTGGGGACACCTGGGGCCGCGTCCGCTGTGAGGACAGGGAGACGCTGCTGCAGCTCCGGGACACCTGGGGCCACCGAGGCGAAGGTGAGGAAAAGGCTTCCTGCCCGCGCTGCGAGTTTGTTTCTGTTAATGTCTCATTTGTTTATAGGGGTAAATCTTTTCAAGACACTAAAACAGGTGACTCAGCCCTGTGAGCTCTGTGCCTGACATGACCCAAACGGCCAGCAATTTTCTCCTTCTCCAGTTAAACCTGTCCAAAATTGAGGAACCTATCCAGGTGAGAACTGGCAACTCTAATGTACTCCGATACCTTTCTGCAGGAGATTCAAATATTTGCTAATGCTTACTGATACCTTCACTGGTTAGATCGAGGCATTCCCCACCCCATCTGAAAAATGTTTACCAGAAGAAATAACTCCTCAGTTTCGGTAATCTAAAAGCCTGCAAAGTGACAATGGCCCATCTTTCACAGCAGGCGTAACCCAACACCTATCCTCAGCTTTAAGAATCCAATATTACCTTCACTCTGTGTGGAGACCGCAGTCCTCTGGAAAGGTGAAAGGGCTAATCCTACTCTACAGAAGACTCCAGCTAAATCAGACGCCTGACTATCTCCAACACCCATAGCTTACTGCGGGTTTGAACTGCTCCAAAGTAAAACGTATAATTAAGTCCTGTTGAGTTAACATATGGAAGGCCTTTCCTAACCACAGATCTCCTAATAGATGAAATGAATCTCCATTACAAAAATATCAATCTAGGACAGGTGCAAAGGCACTCCGTGCATATGGAAACAAGCGTCTTCCCCTCCCACATGGGAGGAAAATTCAGTTTCAGCTCAGCTAGGGATCTAGTCTTACTAAAGACGTGGGAAGAAGTTCTCCAGCTGAGCAGCTTTCCCCAACGTGGAAGGGACCATAGCAAGGACACCTGAGTTCTCCAACAGACGTTCAACGCCAAGGGATTCACAGGTGGGTGCACCTGTGTGGAAGTAAAGCTGTTGCCGGCCTGTCTGGCCCCTCCCGTCTCTTGCAGTTCTGGGAGGTGATCTCTGATGAACATGCCATCGACTCCGCTGGCACCTACCACGGGGACAGCCACCTGCAGCTGGAGCGCATCAACGTGCACCACCACGAGGCCAGCGGTGCGACCCCCGTCCTTCTCCCACCGCCCTCCTCCCCTCGCTCATGCCCTCCCGCCCCACGCAGGTGGCAGGTACGTGCCCCGCGCTGTGCTCGTGGATCTGGAGCCGGGCACCATGGACTCTGTGCACTCGGGGCCCTTCGGGCAGGTCTTCAGGCCAGACAACTTCATTTCCGGTGAGCTGCGGGCGAGGACTGGGGTGCGGCTCTCAGGTTTGACTCCTGTCTTAATTTCTAACAGGGGAAGCTGCTGTCCTGTAACTCTGGAGGAGGGAGTTTCATTTGCTCCACCTGCAGGGCGAATGGTGCTTTCACCTCACATGTGACACTTGGCCCTTTCTGCATTATGGTGGTGACCACTGATGACCGTATACCTGGCCGTCGAGTGACCGGCTGTGCTGTCTTACAGGTCAGTGTGGGGCCGGAAACAACTGGGCCAAGTAAACACATTCAGCATCCTGCCCTCGCCCAAGGTGTCGGACACCGTGGTGGAGCCCTACAACGCCACCCTCTCAGTCCACCAGCTCATAGAAAACGCGGATGAGACCTTCTGCATAGATAACGAAGCGCTATATGACATATGTTCCAGGACCCTAAAACTGCCCACACCCACCTATGGTGACCTGAACCACCTGGTGTCTGCTACCATGAGTGGGGTCACCACATGCCTGCGCTTCCCAGGCCAGCTGAATGCTGACCTGCGGAAGCTGGCCGTGAACATGGTCCCGTTTCCCCGGCTGCATTTCTTCATGCCCGGCTTTGCCCCACTGACCAGCCGGGGCAGCCAGCAGTACCGGGCCTTGACTGTGGCTGAGCTCACCCAGCAGATGTTTGATGCTAAGAACATGATGGCTGCCTGTGACCCCCGTCACGGCTGCTACCTAACGGTGGCTGCCATTTTCAGGGGTCGCATGCCCATGAGGGAGGTGGATGAACAAATGTTCAACATTCAAGATAAGAACAGCAGCTACTTTGCTGACTGGTTCCCCGACAACGTAAAAACAGCCGTCTGTGACATCCCACCCCGGGGGCTAAAAATGTCAGCCACCTTCATTGGGAATAATGCGGCCATCCAGGAACTCTTCACATGTGTCTCAGAGCAGTTTACAGCAATGTTCAGGCGCAAGGCCTTCCTCCACTGGTACACGGGCGAGGGCATGGATGAGATGGAATTCACCGAGGCCGAGAGCAACATGAACGACCTGGTGTCTGAATATCAGCAATATCAGGATGCCACGGCCGAGGAGGAGGAGGATGAGGAGTATGCCGAGGAGGAGGTGGCCTAGAACTCTCCTTTTCTAGGTAAAGGGGGGAAGCAGTGTGGATTCTTTACTGTGTTCTGACAGCCATGTGTCACTATACGCTTGTTAATTTGTGTCTTCACATCTCCTGCTGCGTTTTAAAGCATTTTTATAGTATGCGGTTTTGACTAATAAAGTATTCTCACAGCATCTGGTTTTGCCTCCATCTTCTTTCTATGGGCC